AAGACTCTGTATACACTAGAAAAAAAAAAAAAAAAAAGAATTTGTTGTTAGACAAAATTTAGTTTATTAACTAATTTAGTGATTAACAAAAGTTCTTCTAAGCAGAATTATTTGATAGCTACTATCTCCCTTTTCTCTTTGGCTGCCAGGAAGCTGAGAGCCAAGTTGTTAGTTTAACAAAAGCAAGTAGGCACCTGACAGTTTCTCGCCTCTGACTTCATCGTGATGATTTCTCTGACTCGGATTTTTTTTATATCTGTAAAATTAAACTGCTGTCAGTGTTTGGTTTAGAGAGCTGTGCCGTTTCACAAGTGTAAAAGATCTTGGAGAGAAGTTAGTGTCCTGATTCACTTGGATCTAGGTAGCCAGTTGGTAACAGCCTCCGCCTCTGGCTCCTCCCCTTCTCCCTGCCGCGTCCCTCCTCCCCGCCCCTTCGCCTCTGGCCCCGCCCCTTCTCCCTGCCGCTTCCCTCCTCCACGCCCGCTCGCCTCTGACTCCTCCCCTTCTCCCTGACGCGTCCCTCTTCCTGTCTCTTCGCCTCTGGCTCCTCCCCTTTCTCCTGCCATGTTTCTTCTCCCCGCCCCCTCGCCTCTGGCTCCTCCCCCTTTTCCCTATCGCGTTCCTCCTTTGCAGCCCCCATCCCCCTCCTCTGGCTCCTCTTCTTCCCTACCGCGATCCTCCTTCCAGACCCCGGCCCCCAGCCCGCCTCTAGCTCCTTCCCTTATTTCCTGCCGCGCTCCTCCTTCCCGACACCGCCCCTCCGCCTCTGGCTACTCCTCTTCTCTCCTGCCGCACTCCTCCTTCCCGGCCCCACCTCCCCGCCTCTGGCTCATCCCCTTCTCTTCTGCCGCCCTCCTCCTTCCCGGCCCCGCCCCCAGTCTTTGGCTCCTCCCCCTACCCTGCCGCGCTCCTCCTTCCCGGCCCCTCCCCGCTGCCCTCTTCTGGCTCCTCCCCCCCACCCGCCTCTGGCTCCTCTCCTTCCCACCCCTGCCGTGCTCCGGCAGGAAGAGGTGGTGCCAGGGCCGTTGCTAGGATACGACCAACAGCTGAGAACGCGGCGAGTATGGAAGCTGCGTCTTAGGAGCCTGGGAAAGCACTTCGACGAGAATAGTTTGGTTTCGTACACAGGTAGGAGAACAGATTTTGACTGCGGCCTCCTGTGTAGTAAATGTGTTTATTTTTCTTAATTCAGGAAAATGTCTAATCAACAGGAGAAGTATGAAGCTCAGAATATAGTCAATTCAACAGAAGAGAGTGATGATGCTTTTGATACTGTCACTATTCCAGTTCCCTCAGAAGAGCCTCAAGAGTCAGATCAAACTGAAGAGCATGAATCTGGAATAGAACAATTCAGTGAGAGCCATGCAATACATGTTGAGGAGCAGAGTGACCAAAGCTTTTCAAGCCTGGAACCAGACAATGAACAACTCATGGAAGAGGTTATATCACCAAGACAAGTTTCATATACTCCGCAACATCATGAAAAGCAATATGCAATGCAGAGGCCAAATGATGATAGTTTGGCATTTCTGGATAAAATAAAGTCTGTAAAGGAATCTTTGCAAGAATCAGTGGAAGATTCTCTAGCAACAGGTACTACCTAAGGAAGATAGGCTATTTCATTTCTATAATTCTTTCTTTTCTATTTAATTTACAGTAAAAGTTGTACTTATTCCAGTGGGCCAGGAAATTGTAATACCTTTTAAGGTTGATACCATTCTTAAATATCTTAAGGACCATTTTTCACACTTATTAGGTATCCCACATTCTGTACTGCAGATAAGATACTCAGGTAAGTTTGGAGGCTAATAAAACATATCAAGAAAAACTTTTAAAAATTTTATTTCAATTTTTAGGAAAAATTCTTAAAAATAATGAGACTCTAGTACAACATGGAGTTAAGCCACAGGAAATTGTACAAGTGGAAATCTTTTCTACAAATCCAGATCTGTATCCAGTCAGAAGAATAGATGGATTAACTGATGTCTCTCAAATCATAACTGTCACTGTCCAAACTGGTTCGTTATTTGATGTCTTTTAGATAAAGTATAGCTTTCATTGAATCTTGGTGTTATCTCTCAGGACTTGATCAATACCAGCAGGTACCTGTTGAGATTGTCAAATCTGACTTTCACAAACCATTTCTTGGTGGATTCAGACATAAAGTAACAGGAGTAGAGTATCACAATGCTGGAACACAAACTGTACCTAAAAGGATTCCCGAAAGACTCAGTATATTTTGTAGGGATACGCAGGTAATGTTTTTATTTGTCTCTTTAGGTTTTTGTACTGATTTAAATTTTTAATGTTTTCTTTTAGACAGTTTTTCAGAAAAAAAATCTCCAACAAACTACAAATACAACATCCACACAGATGACTAACATTGGTGTATATGTATCAAATATGACTGATAAACTGGTAACACCAGGAAAGTATTTTTCAGCAGCAGAATACCATGCTCAAAGACTAAAGGCGGTGAGATAACTTTTATTGTGGATGAATACTAAGCACTTTCTATTTCCTTTTAATTTAACTATAGGTGATAGTGATACAGACTTACTACAGGCAATGGCATGCTAAAATCTTCGTAGAGAATTTAAGAAGACAGAAAAGCTTAAGACTGGAATGGGAAACACAGCAAGAACTAAGGAAGATAAGAGAAAAAGAAGAATGGATAAAATTGGACTATCACCGGAGGCATAATCCTAAAACAAATGAAGATTTTGAATTTCTTTATAATGCATTAGAATGTAAGTTGGACACAGGCTTTGCAAAAAATATTAAACTCAAGAGTCTATTGTGTTATTCCTCTAGTCTGGCGGCAAGAAGAACTTACACGTATTAACCAATCTTTTACTGGAGCTGAAAGGAAAGCTGCTCTGTGTGAACTTCTGGAAAAAGAGACTCAGATAATTGCTTCCATTGGGAGACATAGATACATTGCTTATATGGCAAATCAGGAAGCAGCAATACAAGCTTTTTTGGATAAGGTTAGTGAAGTGACTACTATTTAAATATGAATCTGATAATTATAAACATAATATTATTTTTAAGTGTTCAGCTCCAAAAATATGGAGAACCCCTAATGGCAAAACAATTGAGATGGATACGCAGTTCACCATCAGAGCCAGAGAGCTGCAAAATATCTATAAGTGCATTATGCTGAAAAATATCTCCCAAGATGAGAGGCTGGATGTGCTGTTAACTCTTAAACACACTGTAAAGGTATGTTAACTTTCTCTTAGTTTGGGGGTAGATTTTATACCATATATTTTTGTGTTTTATATAGGAACATGAATGTAAACTAACTCAGGAAATTCTAGAATTGATTGACAGAGAGGTTGACCTTATGATGAGAGGAGTCAAACATCATAACCTTGAAGGACTCAGAAAAAGAATTGCGACACTCTTTTTTCATTATATCAAAACACCTCTGTTTAATCCTGAAGTTGCAAAATACCTTAAGGTATTCTACATTTTTCTCTATATTCCTGTTTCACCTTTTTTTTCTTTTTTTACTATTTATTTAGGTCCCTCAAGACCCATTGAAATTTTATAAGAAGATTTACTTTTGCCACAGTTGCCAGCTTTATTTGCCTTCTACAGAATTTTCTGTATCATCCACCTCACGCCGCATATACCGGTGTCGTAACTGCATTAACCTTCAGAATGAGGCTCAAAAACGAGAATCATTTTTGAAGTACAAATGTTTACTTCAACAGCTCTACTATACAGAAGCTGATTATGAAGATGATTCTAAAATTGCTTTCTTGATGCAGGTATGGTCAATAAGGGGTGCCAATTATAGCTGACATTGTTTTTAAAACTTGCTTTGACATGCAGCTACAAGACATTCAGTACCTGACAGAGAACATCTGGGCGTCCCAGTCAGTCCTCAGTGCTTGCGACAATCTCAGTGATCTGGTCATGGTCAGATGGAATAAATCCCTGGAGTGGTCCCCCTGGAACTGCATTCTTCTTACCAAAGATGAAGCAGCTGCTCATCTCAAGCTAACAAGTATTGAAGAGGTAAGAAAGTTGAATTTTATTTGGGAAGTTAATAATATATTCCATGCTTAAATACTTCCATCAGATTAAGAAACAGAACTTATGGATTAACAACAAAAAAATTTATGGATGGCATATATGGCACAGATTAAATAAAAGGTATATATAAGAGATTTGAACATATTACAAGTCCTAAACATCATACCAGTCTCTCCTAATAGTAAGTTTAAGCACATTCCACGGTAAATTCCATGAAGGCAGTGATTTTGTTTGGCTTATTTACATCTATTTCTCTAATACCTACAATACTGCCTGTCACAGAATGGAGTTTATAAGTATTTGTTGAATGAATAAATGTGCATTACCACCAGATAGGTATTATGGAACCCAGAATCTGTCCTTCTTTGATTAATTATCATGAGTCTGCTTAAAAACACCCAACTCTCAAATTTTGTTCATAATTTTGTGCTCTAAATAGCAATCATACTGATGGGGTGTAGTTCTGATGCTCCATTTTTCATTTGCTTCCAACTTGCTGGGAGTGGAGCAAGCACTGTAAACATTAAATGCCATTTACTGTAATTTTAGTAACTTACATGATGCAATCTGTAAAACATTTTGATGGGTAAGTTGAGGGACTCCTGAAGAGTTCGTAGAGAGCTCCATTTACACTAGGTCCAGGATCCCGAGAGTTAATACTGATTCTCTGCATTCTTTAATTCCACACAAGGTGTCAGCTAAAGGAAAGTAAAGAAATGACAAAATGCAGTAGTCGTTTAAAATAGTGTGATTCCCTGTTTGTTTTTTTTCAGTGGAACAAGGGGTGATGAATATAAAGATAAGAAACTAGCTAAAGTTTTAGTTTTTAAATATTTTTTTAGTTTTAAGAAGCCAGGCTAAGAAAAATTTCACTCTAGGGATTGAAAGAAAAGGTAGCAATAAGTTGAAGCTGTATTAAATGTTATATTTAGTAAACTAAGCTGCCTCATAAATATTTAATCACAGGAAGCATAGTCAATACTAGCAATATCATTTCATCTAGGACCCATGATGAGATTGAAGTTCATTCCCAAAGCTGATATTCCAGTGCTTCTTCAATTAATCCACACAACTCCCTTTGTGCATTTAATCAAATTACTGCAGTATCAAATTAAATGTTCTATTCACATGCATTTCTAATTTAGAATGCCAGTCTTATCGAATTTCTGTAAAGGGCACCAAGATTTGCAAGCAGACAAACTGGAAAAACATTTGCCTTTTTTATGGTTTTGGGCTGATACAATCTTTTAACTATTAACTTTCAGCCCAGTTAAAGAGTAGTTTATATCTTGCAGAAAGATGGAGCATTTTCAGAATTTTCTTAATGTTCAGAGATATTTGCTTTCTTAAGAAGTTAAAAAAATACTTGCAAGTTAATATGAAACAGGTATAGGAAACGTGGAAAAACACTTTCGTTAATGTGAACTTTAAGTGGAGCAGATTGATCTCTCCTTGTGTGCACACTGGCCAAAGTAGGAACAATCATGGACTTAAAATCAGTAATCCTGACCCAGTTAACTCAAATCTCTGTCACTGACAACTTTACATTAAAACCTTCCCTCTTTGCTTCATAAATTTTTAGAAAGATTAGCTAAATAAGTGGAATCAGTAAAGAGGATAAAAGCAGCTCTGGCTCTGAATTCTAGCTTTACCATTCATGAGCTGGGAGAAATTGGACAAATTTGTGAATGTCTCAATGACCCAGCTTTCTCGTCTATAAAAAAGAGATAATGGTATCTCATCATAGGGAAGCTTTGAGTAGGCCATTATTTAAAGCTTTCTGCATAGTTTTTTTTGGCATGAATAAACTTAGGTAGTAACTATGAAAGCACTTTAAAAATTTTTGATGCATTTTATTTTTAATTTTAAAGCAATATATTATTGGCTTAGAATCTGAACAGAATAAAAAATGTAATGTAGAAAGTAAAGGTCTCAGAGGTTGAGGGAACAGGGAGAGATTTGTTAAGGATACAAAAATTATAGCTAGATGGGAGGAGTGAGTTCTAGTACTGTTCTGTGGCACTGTAGGTTGTCTATAGTTAATTACAATATATGGTTTCAAATAGCTAGACGCAGCATATCGAATGTTCCCAGCACAAAGAAATGATAAATGTTTGAGATGAATATGCTAATTACTCTGATCATGATATATGTATCATCCCATCACTATGTACCCCGTAAATATGTACAATTATTATCAATTTAAAAAATTTAAAAAACGACTGAATGAATAAATAAAGGGAGGCAAATAGACAAATCTCCCATGTAGAATTCCAAATAATTTATGTAGATACTCTCCACTCTTAAGGAGATGGAGAATAACTCTCTACCCTTTAAATGTGGGCTGTACATAATAACTCCTTTCCAAAGACTATATTATGGATGGAAGGGGAGGACCTTTACAGTAGAGAAACTTGACAAACACTACCTCAGCCAGGTAATCAAGATTAACAGCAGCAGTGCTGTCATGCTGATGGTGTGTACCCTTGATATGATGTGAGGAGAAGGGCACTTCACCCCTGTGGTCTTCCTCCCCAAAACCCATCCCTTCAGTCTAATAATAATGAAGAAAACACAGGACAAACCCAGATTGAGACACATTCAGGAAAATGTGGGTGTGGGGTATATGGGACCTTTCTGTAATATTCTTAGAACTATTTGTACACCCAAAGAATTTGTGAACATAGTTTAAAACCATCACATGGCTATTTCAAGAGAATGGACCTTATTTCAATGGGAAAAAAGGTCTCTTGATGTCCACCCATCCCTATCTCCATGTTGCAATGATAACTACTATTTCTTAGGTATATAATAATCTATTGAAATCCTTCTGGAAGTTTTCTATGTGTATGTAAGTATATATACTTTTACTGTAGCAGGAATTTCATATTAAATGACTCTGAGACTTAGTTTCTTTGCTTTACTTAACAATATAAATAATATAATATGGAAATATATTCAGTTATTTAAGAGTTACTTATTAGTGCCTTGAACACATATATCATAATTTATCTCATCTTTAATAATTTATAGTACTGTAAAGGCACCTTGAAAACCTATAAAGTTCTGTACATGTGTAAGTTAATATAGCATAATAAAGTGTGTTAGTTTTTCTTGAATGAAATATGGGCTAAGAAGTGGTAGAAACAAAGTTAGATTAGCTCAAAAGATGAATATTTTAACCTAGTAAATTTTTCTGTTAAGAGGAAATTTTAATAAGCCCAGGATACTCCTATATAATGTTTTCTGCTCTTTTGGTCCTTTCACCCAGGACTTTCTTTTATCTTTGATTTGACCCTCTGAAGAGACCTTTATTGAGGGAATGTCTTATTCTCAGAAAATAAATTTTAGGAAGAAGTATAGGTAGTATTTGTGATTTGATTGAAAAGAGGGCCAATTAAGATTAATAGGTAATAGATTATATTTATTAATTTAACCAGAATTTACTTTTGAATGTGCCAAATACTGTACTAAGTAATTACAGAGAAACAAGAAAATTTAATGAATATAACTTTTTGTTGTCTCAGTTGCATTTAGGTTCAGCTACAAGAACAGAAAAAGCAATTTATAATGATTTAATCAAATGTGGGTTTAGTTTTCTTATGTAACAAGAAAGTTCAAAGGTTGGCAGTTTGGGGCTAGTATGGTGGCTCCACCTTGTTCTCAGAAATTCAGGCCATCTCACTTTTTCCTCAGCCATATTTAATCTTCAGCTTTCTCTCTCATGCTTGGTGGGCTCTTAGTGATAGGATAGCTAGTTCATCTTCTTCATTACATGTACCTCTCAGTAATGGCAAAAGGCTAGAGGTGCTTGATAGGTGAGTCTTCCCACTCTCAAAAGTCCCTTTCAAAGGCTTTATTCAATTATATATATATAATTATATAAGGTTATATATATTGTGTATAATTAAATAATCTTGGAAGATATTTAGTTATCTCCTTAGATTCTTCTTGGTGGTGACAGTTTCTCAGACTTCCCTTGTTTTGTTTTGTTTTTATTTTTGTTTTTTCTCACCTCAATATCTATAACATTAATAATATATATATATATATATATATTCTAACTAGATACCCCCAGTTAGAATAAGGGCTAAGAAAGCTAGACACATCACACCCTATACAAAATCAGGCCTCTGGCTCAAATGGGAGAAAGAATGAATATTGAGTTGATAACTAGCAGTGGTTTAAACTTAGAGAAGTCAGAGGGAGAGTTGGGGAAAACTTCCAGGTTAAAGTATCATAGGAGCTGAGTCGTGAATGATGATAGACAACGTGAGAAAAATAAAGGTAGTCTGGGATGAAAGAATTGACAAGCAAAGGCACCGAGGCATGACAGTATTTTTACCTGGCAAAATATATCTGTGATATTTACTAGAATTTGATTTTTTTCTTTGCAGGGATATGAACGCTCATTTATTCACAA